TATAAGGGGAGCCACATAATTTATAGTCCAAACTGGACATTTCTGAAAGTGAAAGGAGGTGCTATTAATAATTACACCAGGACAAAGTGAAACCCAGGATGGTTCCAGGCAAAGCAGAGTGTATGATCACTCTGGCTATTATTATAATAATCATCCACAAGCCCTGTTTGACCTAAGATTAAGATCAGACAAAAATTAATGGTGTACTTCTTGCTGGGGACAGACGGCTGATAATGGAGAGTGAGGAGGTGAGGGTGGAAGCTATACCAAGAGAAGGGGTAGGGAGGAAGCACCCTTTTCCTTAAGACAAGAGGCAAGGAGGGAAGGTTAGGACATGAATGTACAGAAGGGAATGTATGTAACACTGGTTGATATATTCCTAGTCATAACAAAAGCCATAGAAGGCAAGTCAGGGATCAGAGAAGCACCAAGAAGGAAGAAGAAGAACATATAGACAGAATTGGCAAAGCAAAGAATGGGCACGGAGACACCAGCATACTGGAGACATACAGAGAAAAAATCAACAGAGGACAGACTACTACAGGTGTTGTGGGGAGACAGAAGATCACCAGGGGCAAGAGCAAAGTGCAAAAACAAAGAACAACTCTTTAGAAAGGAAGTTCCTTGCCTATCCTACTGAGCTAGGGAGTGGTTGGTTGACCCTGTGACTGGAAATTCCCCAAGGTAGGTGATGATAACCTCCACATTTTCACAAAATTCTGTGAGGAGCCAAAGCACCTGAGGTAGAGAATTGCCCTTCCCCTACTTTCCAGATGCTCTACCAAGGCTTGAACTTTGCATACAAGATGCCCAAAGCATTGCAGTGAACTGGCTGTGACCTTTCAGTAGGCATCACCACCCACCCCTCCACTCCCTACTCAGAGCTGATTGGGAAATCCCCCATAAGTGGTGTTTGGTGCCCCGGTCATTCTGATCTTAGTCAACCACCATACAAACATACCTTTAGTCCAAAGTTCAGGACAACTTATTTCACTTTATAAGCAGCCTATTACACATTCAAAGTATCCATTTGTTCTCAAGAGGTAGCAAGGTAGGACTGCCCATCTGTTTTCCTCTCTTTATCCACTTTCTCTGACTCCCTTCTCCCTTCCTAGAAACAGTATCCACAGTGGACTCCGGGGCTCCTACAGACTTGGCACAGCTTCCTACAGTCTTGAAACAGCCCTGTTGTTCTGTCATGGCCAGTGGGCAGTTTGTGAACAAACTGCAAGAGGAAGTGATCTGCCCCATCTGCCTGGACATTCTGCAGAAACCTGTCACCATCGACTGTGGGCACAATTTCTGCCTCAAATGCATCACTCAGATTGGGGAAACATCATGTGGATTTTTCAAATGTCCCCTCTGCAAAACTTCCGTAAGGAAGAACGCAATCAGGTTCAACTCGCTGTTGCGGAATCTGGTGGAGAAAATCCAAGCTCTACAAGCCTCTGAGGTGCAGTCCAAAAGGAAAGAGGCTACATGCCCGAGGCACCAGGAGATGTTCCACTATTTCTGCGAGGATGATGGGAAGTTCCTCTGTTTTGTGTGTCGTGAATCCAAGGACCACAAATCCCATAATGTCAGCTTGATCGAAGAAGCTGCCCAGAATTATCAGGTAGGCATTTGAGGTTTCTTCCCTGTTCCCCCCACAGCCTGTCCAAACGGCCCTCTTTCCGCAGGGGCAGATTCAAGAGCAGATCCAAGTCTTGCAGCAAAAGGAGAAGGAGACAGTACAAGTGAAGGCACAAGGTGTACACAGGGTCGATGTCTTCACGGTAAGAAAAACTCCATCCCACGATCTCTGGAACCTCTCACCCTCTGCCTGTCCCTGTTTCTTAGGACCAGGTAGAACATGAGAAGCAAAGGATCCTCACAGAATTTGAACTCCTGCATCAAGTCCTAGAGGAGGAGAAGAATTTCCTGCTATCACGGATTTACTGGCTGGGTCATGAGGGAACGGAAGCGGGGAAACACTATGTTGCCTCCACTGAGCCACAGTTGAACGATCTCAAGAAGCTCGTTGATTCCCTGAAGACCAAGCAGAACATGCCACCCAGGCAGCTGCTGGAGGTGAGTCCCTTGGGGGCAGAATTGCAGAGAGGCTGAGGCTGTGCTGTTTCTCTTTCTCTTCTAGGATATCAAAGTCGTCTTGTGCAGGTATGATGGGCCACCCCAAATGTATTTTGCCTTCTCACCAACCAGCTCAACCACATCTTCCTAGAAGTGAAGAGTTTCAGTTTCTCAACCCAACCCCTGTTCCTCTGGAACTGGAGAAAAAACTCAGTGAAGCAAAATCAAGACATGACTCCATCACAGGGAGCCTAAAAAAATTCAAAGGTAAGGAAGAGGCTGTATTTTCTCTATTCACCCTCACCATTTCATCCCATTCTTTATTCCCCAGACCAACTCCAGGCTGATAGGAAAAAAGATGAAAACAGATTCTTCAAAAGCATGAATAAAAATGACATGAAGAGCTGTAAGTGAGAAATGATGGTTGGTTGCTTCTGCGACCAAATAGGTTTTCTCTCCCCAATTTTTAGGGGGCTTGTTACAGAAAAATAATCATAAAATGAACAAAACCTCAGAGCCCGGGTCATCTTCTGCAGGTAAGAGTCCTGTCTCTGAATACTAAGGGACCGACCTCTTTTCTCCTTTCCTTCTCCCGCAAAGGCGGCAGAACTACATCGGGGCCACCAAATCACCACTCTTCAGCCCCATCCCACTCCCTGTTTCGGGCCTCGTCTGCTGGGAAAGTCACTTTTCCAGTATGTCTCCTGGCCTCTTATGATGAGATTTCTGGTCAAGGAGCGAGCTCTCAGGATACGAAGACATTTGACGTTGCGCTGTCCGAGGAGCTCCATGCGGCACTGAGTGAGTGGCTGACAGCGATCCGGGCTTGGTTTTGTGAGGTTCCTTCAAGCTAAGCCAGCTCAGAGAACACGGGGAGCGGTGGTGCTACACGGACTTCGGAGCATAGAGTGGCGCTGAGTGAGTGGCTGAGACCGACCACGGTTCTTGACTTAGTGGAATTGGGTCGAAGGAGTGGAGAATGGGAGGGCTCGGGCTACTGAGAGTGGAGATGGGGGCGGGGGTGGTGGTGAAGAGAGTTGGAGAAGGAATGGACGAATTCTTGAGCAAAAGGAGGGGAAGAGACAATCTCCAGCCACCCGCCCCACGCTTGACTTCTTATCACTTTGGCTGTGGTGCCGCCTAGTGGAAAAAGGAAGTCCCTGCAGCAGTCCCCGCACTCTTTAAGCAGCTGTTTACCGAAGGCACCAGTTCAGCCAGGAGTGAAATCCGGAGAGGAGCAACGCCAGCCTGGGTCACAGTCCATCAAACCCCATGAGCCCGACCACTCTCGCTCTTCCTTACATTCCCACGTCCCCCTTCTCTCCCAACCCCTCATATCAGCAAGGGAAATTAATTAATGAGATTTGATAAATCAGTAGATAGAATGAGGTCCCCATTCTGAAATATTTAGCAGACTGGAACCACCACGCAAGCCTCTGTAGGGGGTGGATGGAGACACTTCTAACTTTAATAAACTGCGACTGAACGTGGAATCCTAGTAAAAGTGTATGTGTGTGTGGCGGGG